TCAACTTTGATGGCTTGTTGTATTTATGTAGAAAATATTTTGGTTGTAAGAAATATACATGAAGGAGTGAAGCAGTAACCTATTGATTCAGGAAAAAAAATATTTTTATAGTAACTCCAGCTTTTCTGTAAGTTTCTGAATAAATTAAACTTAAGATAAATAAAGTTTATCATCTATTTGTTACTGGAACTGCAATGCACTTTCATTTCAAGTCACTTTTTTCTTTCAAATTTGGTAATGGCCACAGCCACAATCCTGAAGTTATCTACTAAGCATTTTAATAATTATGCCCAAGTTGGAAATTCAAGTTGTCCGAAAAGACTTAATTTCTTGTTTCAGTCAACGCTTCCCATCTTCAACCAGAGGAACTAAAAACTAAAAATTTTAAAATGTGTTACTCTAAATTAACAAAGCTATATAAATGAAAAATAAATGTAAGTCATTACACTTTTAAATAAAACTTGTTTGAAACTTTTATATAAAAGTCTGTAGTGTTTATACTTCTAAAAATATTAAATCTTACAATTTCACTAAGCCTTTTGGGAAGACTTTTACATATACATGGGTGAATCATGTAACTTGAAATTATTATGCTAACAACTTGACTTAGTCCATGTTACAGTTATAGCTAATAATATTTTACCATTTTGTATAATCAGTACACGTCTAGATGTATAGTAAAGTAGTCTTCCCTTAGCTGCAGTTTCATTTTCCACAGTTTCAGTTACTCGGGGTCAACTATAGTTCAAAAATATTACATCACTACCCTGTGTTTTGGGGCCACTATTAAGTACAATAAGGGTCACTTGAACACAAGCACTGCAATACTGCAACAGTTGCTCTAATCGCCAAGGTGACTACGTGGTGACTCATTGCCATCCAGTGGGCCGAAGCAGGAGGGCAAGAGATTTCATCGCACCACTCAGAACAGTGCACAGTTTGAAACTTAAGAGTTGTTTATTTCTGGAATTTTCCATCTACGTCACAATACCTGTGTTATTGCCCTCACTTCATCCCATCACGTAGCCATTTGACCATTTTACATCATCATAAGAAGCGTGAGTACAGTACAATAAGATATTTTGAAAGATGGCATTAACGTATCATACTTTTTCTTTCAAGAGTGTGTGTAAAGAAGGAAGAATGGAGTTCTAAAAACTCAGAGTCTTCTTAATCCTGCTTAAGAGAGGTTTATGATGCTAAGGACTGTCAAAGGTACTATTGATTTTCTCCTGGAACCCCCGGCAATATGTTTTACTTTTTCCAATTACTTTTTAAGTGATCAGAGATGAATGAACAATCAGAGAAAAACAATTCCATTCAAGAGAGACACACAGATCATAGTTTTCCTGAGAAGAACTGTCAAATTGGACAGAAACAACTGGTATGGCACACAGATTCTATGATTCCATGCTATCTTACTATTAATACATTTATTTGTTTAATAGCAACAAATAGAGCGGCAGTTAAAATGCTTGGCATTTCGAAACCCTGGACCACAGGTAGCAGACTTTAATCCTGAAACAAGGCAGCAGAAAAAGAAAGCCCGGATGTCAAAGATGAATGAATATTTTTCTACCAAATACAAGTAAGATTCTGACTTATTGTATTTGATCTGTGTGTCATCTTAATGTCATGCTTTTCCTTTGTAGAATAATGAGGAAGTATGACAAAAGTGGCAGGCTCATCTGTAATGACGCTGATCTGTGTGATTGTCTAGAGAAGAACTGCCTGGGCTGCTTCTACCCATGCCCGAAGTGTAACTCCAACAAGTGTGGGCCCGAGTGCCGCTGCAACCGACGGTGGGTTTACGATGCCATCGTCACTGAGTCAGGAGAGGTCATCAGCACGCTGCCGTTTAATGTTCCTGACTAGGTGCTCTTGTATATGGACTGATTTGTTTCTTCTTCTTACACATTTAAGTTGACCTCTTTCTTTTGGGTGAATTTTAGGGCTTGGGGGAAATATCGAAAAAACATACTGAAGACTCATGTTCTGTCAAGCCCCAGAACAATGTAGAATGGGCAATAATTCTGTAACCTTCTTAACTGTGTCAACAATTTTCAAGTCCCTTAACTTGCAACCAAAGAATGTAACAATGGAGGGATCAGCATTTCTCATCAGCACCCTCATCTCTACTCTGCCTTCAAATTAAAACTCTCTTCCCTCTTTGCTGATATCTGAGAAAATGTAGCTTTAAGATTTTCAAAACTCTGTAGTTGAGAGCTTTTCTTACATAGAACATAGAATCTTAAATTTATAATATCTAGTTGTCCTTAGAATCTTATACATCACTAGCTGTAAATCAGAATTGCCATTTGGATTTTGAAGAAAAACTGTGACTTTGCACTGTATACCCATAGCCTCATTTTTTTATTGTTCATGTTTTAATAACATTAAAATGAAATTTAGTAATACTTGGTAGTATTTTTAATCATTAAAATTTGTA